GGAGTTGATAATCGGGACCCTGAGTGGAGTGGGAAACGTCTGGAGCTGCATATACGGAGAGGCGGTAGAGTCAACTAGGGATGAAAACGAGGAATTAAAAAAAAAAAAAAGACTGATCTGGAGGGTCCACCAAGGAATTTCCTTGTAACGGGTAACAGCTGTAATATGACATGTTGAAGTATTAACACTGATGACTGCTGTCTACATTATTTTCCATGTGCATGAATTGAGTAGTTACAGGGAAAAAGCGAACTGCCTGTTCCAAACGGCTTACACAGATGAACTGAAGCGAAGAAGAAAAATGAACTTTCTTTTGATGTCAACAAGATAGAGTATCATTTACTGTTGAAGCCAGGTTATACTGATTATTTTCGATCTGGTAGTTAACTTTATCATCATTACATTTGGCTGAGTCATTCCTGGGCCCTAAGTAGAGACGGCTAGAATTACCACGTGAGTAAAACATTATAATATCAAAATAATTAGATTGGCCACAAAAACTACCACGGAAAGATACTGCGTAGCAAAAACGTTGGCAGCAAGTTCCAAAGCCTTGGCGAGGACAAGCAAGGAGCGCGCGCGTGCAGCCATACCTGGGGCCCGCCCAGCGCAGCCGAGCGCGCGGAGAAAGGCCAGCAGCAGCCCCGCTCCCGCCAGGCGGGCGGACGCCGGCATCCTGCGGCGGAAGCACGCGGAGGCACAGCCAGGGCCTCCGCCCTTTGCCAGACAAGGGCACACCCCAAGGTCTGGGAGCGTCGTTCTCAGAAAAGTACAAGTTCTTCTTTGAAGGAGCTCCAGAAAAGCCTCTCCCGCCCCTCCCCGGCTCCCCAAGGGCAGGGCTGGACCGAGCTGCAGAGTTGGCCGGACACTGACTGGGTCAAGTGACCTTGGGCTGACCGCACCCCCACCCCCGGTCGCCCCGGGTCGCTGGTGCACTGCGCCTGCGCGCGTCTCCCCGAGGAGTTCGCGGCGAGGGGCGGAGCTTGGCGCGCCAGTGCCTCGGTTTCCAGGCACCGGGAATAACAGAAGCCAGCTGAGAGCGCCTGCGCGGCTGTCGGTTGATGGGGAGGTCAGGTCTGGGAAACTAGGCCCTGGGGTTTTCCCTGAGCAGGAGCGGTGCCCGAGGGCCTCAGGTACGCAGAAGGGCGGGGAGACATGGGATCAGCACCTCCACCTCCTAAGGGACCGAAGGGCAGGAGAGCGAGAGGACTTGTCCCCAGAGGTGGAGTCCGAAGTGGGGGCGCCCCAGTTGACCCTTCGGGACAAAACGTGACTTCAGCCTTAAGGATCTAAAACCGGCCGCGGTCAGGTCAGGTGGCCCTCAACGCTCAGGTTACAAAACTTTTACAGTCTGCGCCACGGGGCTTCCCGTGTATCTGGTTTAAATCTCCCGTAGGCGTCAGTCCAGGCCCTGAATGGCTGGTCTCCAGCGGTTGGCGTCACATCTGCCTGTGGGCGTTATGCTCCCACATAATACAACGGAAGCTCCAGGGCCCCACTCAGCCAAGCAAGACTCTTACGAACAAGGTGACTCTTCCCAGCAGTCCTTGAAGGGGCACCTGAGGAACAATTTCCAGAAGCAGCTTTTGAGCAACAAAGAGTTGATTCTGGATAAAGTCTATACTCACCCCAAATGGAACACCCAAACAAAAGCCCGGAGCTACTCCTATCCCCACTGTACTGGAATCAGCCAGCAAGATCCAGAAAGTGATTCCCAGGGCCAAGGAAATGGTTTGTTTTACTCGTCAGGCCCTCAATCCTGGTATCCCAAAGCCAATAACCAGGACTTTATCCCCTTTACAAAGAAACGAGTTGGAGTGGACCGGGCGTTCCCATTGAAACCCATGGTCCACAGGAAGTCGTGCAGTACAGGTGAGGCTGGCACTGATGGGGACCATAATGTCTACCCAAGGCCCCCTGAGCCGAGAGAGTTTTCATCTAGGAACTTTGGTGTGAGGAACCAGGGCAACTTTTCTGTGGTTGGTACTGTTCTTGCTGCCACGCAGGCGGAGAAGGCCGTGGCAAACTTTGACAGGACGGAGTGGGTGCAGATCCGAAGACTAGAAGCTGCAGGGGAGAGCTTAGAGGAGGAAATCCGAAGAAAGCAGATTCTCCTGAGGGGAAAGCTGAAGAAGACAGAGGAGGAACTCAGAAGGATCCAGACGCAAAAGGAACAGGCCAAGGAAAATGAAAACGGAGAGCTACAGAAAATTATACTCCCCAGGAGCAGAGTTAAAGGTAATAAAAGCAACACCATGTACAAACCTATCTTCTCCCCAGAATTTGAGTTTGAGGAAGAATTTAGTAGAGACAGGAGAGAGGATGAAACTTGGGGACGGTCTCAACAAAATTCAGGTCCATTCCAGTTCTCTGATTATAGAATCCAGAGGCTCAAAAGGGAAAGGCTGGTAGCAAGCAATAATAAAATTCGAGACCCAGTCTCAGAGCCATCGGTGGAGAAATTCTCCCCGCCTTCAGAAACACCAGTCGGTGCTTTGCAGGGATCCGCCAGAAATTCCAGCCTGTCCATGGCACCAGACTCCTCAGGTTCCAGCGGCTCCATTGAAGAGCCACAGCTGGGTGAGTGCAGCCACTGTGGGCGCAAATTCCTCTCGTTCAGGCTGGAGAGACACTCCAACATCTGCAGCAGGATGCGGGGTTCCAAGAGGAAAGTGTTTGACTCCTCCAGGGCCCGGGCTAAGGGCACAGAACTAGAGCAGTACTTGAACTGGAAGGGGCCAGCTTCAGCCAAGGTAACAAGAGCCTTATGGATGTGACTTGGTGTCTTGAATGATCAGTCTCCCTTTTACATTACAGGCTGAACCTCCTCAGAAGAGCAACTGGAGATAGAAGCATGAATCTTTTATCCATACGTTCCGCCAGGCTCGAGAGGTCCAGCAGGTAACTGCCAAAGGTGGAAACTGTTCACACTTGCCTCCCATCCTGCCTGCAGAAAACCCAGACTGCATTCAGTGTCCTCAGTGTAGCCACCACTTTGCTCCCAAGGTGGCTGAGCAACACATTCCCAAGTGTAAGACCATCAAGAACTGTCTTCCACCTCTAAGGAAGCATTATAGTTGAGCAGACAACAATGGAAACTTTTGGATAGTTCAGAAAGCTCTGCTTCTCTTCAGCAGTAAATGGGAGTAGAATTTGATGCAAAGCAGAAAGAAATCAAACAGCTCCCAGATCTGCCTGCAGAGCTAAAATCTGTGAGGAGAGAGCCACTGCTAAGCAGCAGGAGGCAGAAGGAAGCCCCAGCTTCCCACTAAATTACAACCTTGGGCTGGTATGCTTTATGTTATTGCCCTCAGAATTGATGGGTGAAGACACTGAAGAGTCATGAGCAGGCTCCATTAAAGCTCTTTTCTTGCATGCCTGACTTGTGGTTTGTGCTAGTTAAGTGCCTGCATCTGGTTCTGCCTTCTTGTCACTGCATGTATGTTCAGAGTTCCTGTTAACTCTTGCTTTTGTAGAAGCTGGAGTTATTAGGATGTGTTGGTGTCAGAGGGGCATGATCACCCAGATAGTAACTCTTATAAAAGATAATACAATTTTGCTATAAGGCATTATTAATGGAAATCTATCCTTGGTCTCCCTGGTGCATAAGCCTGGCCAAAACCCAATACAAGTATGTAAGGTTAAGGCACCAATGTCTCCTAAACCTTCCCTATGGTGTACTGTGTAATAAAGGAAAGATCTTTATGTACTTTACAGGGTAGGGATGGGTGTTGGGGGGGAAACACATTATACTTCTCTCTACTTGTTCTTTTCTAATGGGTTTCATATGTTAAGAAAGAAACCTCCATTTTAGCTGTTAGTAGCACTCTACTTTCAAATCGGTTTGGCTAAATGACTGTTTAGAGGCAGCAAAATCTACCATCAAAGCAAGCTGAGACAGGCTGGTCATGGTGGCTCATTCCTATAATTCCAGCACTTTGGGAGGCTGAAGTGGGAGGATTGCTTGAGGCCAGGAGTTCAAGAGCGGCCTCGACAACAAAGCAAGACCCCATCTCAAAACAAAACAAAGCTGGGACACTGCACAGTGTCACATGCCCTTGGCAATTATAGCATAGTCAACTTCTATTTCAGAGAGTAAACTTTGAAGGGAAAGGGATCAAATCTTTTTAATTTTCTCTGTGTAGAATATTGCCTAGCACAAGTTAGACCTTCAATTAGTGAGGTCTGGAGATTTAAAATTAAACAAGAAGATGAGTGAGTCCTACACTAGTGAAATCAGAGAACTGATAAGTTAATGTCTGCGAGAGTATTATCAGTTCAGATAGGAGTGAAGTTAGCACAACAGATAGAAATCTTAGGATTACTGTTCTGTATTACTCAAATTGTTAGTTTAAAATACTGGAGAAAAACTGCTCAATTTGAGCTAGTCAACAGGGCTAGACAGACAACAAAATCCTATTTTACTAAGTAACAAATGGCCACTCACTCTTGCTCCATTTCCACTGCACTCCAGCCTGGTGACCTAGTGAGACTCCATCTCAAAAAAAAAAAAAAAAAAAAGAAAAAAAAATTGGGCTAACAGATCAGACCAATTTGAAATGTGAGTTAAGGCTTTAGCGGTGAAGCTGCAGGACACAGGCTGGGAAAAAATCCTATATATTTAAATAGGAGCACACATTTCTTTGCACTCTTTTTAATTGTTCCAAAGGAAAGGAGGTATCACATAATAAAGCTTTATGGTTAGCCCCTTAAGGAAACCTCACACAGAGATAATGGATATTTAACCTAATAGGTACATTCCCTAGGCAAGTTCAATGAAATGTACACTTTAAGTGGGAATGTAAACCAGTACATTGCAATAGATGGCAAGAGTAAGCTGTGGCCAAGGTCACAAAATGGCAACATGTGGATTGCTTTGCTCCACAGATGTTTTATTTCGCTGGCCTAGCATTCATAATATGATCTGACATTTAAAAACTGGGATATGGAACATCTCTTGAAAAACTGGAAGTTCTGGAAACACTGGGCCAGCAACCCGCATGGCACAAATTGGGTGGGGTTTAGAATCAGATGCTCCTCCAGATGGGAATGGTAGCACCAGACCACTGCAGTCTCACTTGGCCTGCTTCACTTCTTTACCTTATCTGCCTGGTACCACAGGCACTTGGATTTGGGATCGCTGGATGTTAGTAAGGTCATAGATCCGGGCCCTCCAGAGAGAACAAATTGTTGTTATATGTGGGGAGTGCTTTCTAAAAAGGAAGCAGTTGTTTGCTCTCATTTTGCTAAAGAAATAAAACAATAGTCAATGCCTTAAGTGTTCCCTTTAATCTCTACATGTTTAG